CATCCTCCTTGGAAACCCGATCCATGGTGGGTATTAAGATCTTTACATTTGTACTGGTTGGGCGATGACTTCATTGCTTTCAAGCCAGCTGGGGGATCTTGTGTGGCAGAGCATCGGACCGAAGCGGAGGTGTGGGTCGTTGCTGCTGCTGCTGCTGCTACTGCTGCAACAGCTCTTTGCACGCGCCCAGCTGCTGTGTAAGGAATCCTCAGGCTGCTAGGTCTTTGCGCCTAACTCACCCAAGGGACCGCAAGCTGCTGGATGAGTGTACGTGTGAGTGTGTGTTGTGTGTGTGCATATGTGCGTGTGTGTGTGCACACGCAGCGGCAACAGTTGGGCAGCAGCAGCAATGGACTTCGATATCATTTTTACCAACAACAGAGATAAACCATCCTCCATCCTGTATTTCTCAGCTCCCGCCCCGAGTATGTTCTCCCCCTCTTCTCCGACTTCCCCCACCCCAGCCCCCGGCACGGGTCCCTCCGGAGGGAGGGCAGGGTAGCTGCGCTGCAGGCAGGATTCCCTCTTTTTTCCGCAGTGACAGGCGGATTCCGGGGCCTCCTCGCCACCTCCTACCCCCGCAGCCACCCCTTTCTCAGTCACGATCTCCCCACCCCACCACCGTCGACCCTCTCCCTGCTTCCCCGCTCTACCCCCCGGCGTCGACTCCAGGCTCGGGCCCCGCCCCTCTCAGCCTCTCCAGCCCAGGTTGCTAGGGCTTGGCGGGGCAACCAAACCTGGCGTGCCAGGAGGCGCGGCGCGCGCGTGAGCGCGCAGGCGAGCTTGTATAAGGAACCAGCGTTCTTCGGCTTCGGAGACTCGAGCACGAGCGGCGCGAGCCCGAACCCCAGGACAAGCGCTTCCTCCTCATTGGCTCCTACCAGAAGGGGGCGGGGTAAAGGCGGGATCGGGCAAAACCTGAGGTGCTTTCCCATTGGTCCGAACGGGCCGGCTGGGGCGGGGCAGTTAGCAAAATAGGCTGCGCGTTCGCTTCTGCTAGAGGGCGGGGCCGGAGGTTTCGATTAGTTGTCTCTGCCGCTGGGGAAGGTAAAGCGGCGACGGCGTCCTCAGGAGCTGTGGGGTCCCCTGCTAGAAGTGGGGGACTCGGCGGGGTGAGTAGTCGCGCCGCCACCCGCCCGCCAAGTTACAGCTTTTAATTGTGTTTGTTTTTTTCAGGGAGTCATTTAATACTTCATGATTAGAACAAATATGTGAAAGTTCCCACCAACCAGTGAGAATTTCTTCCTTCAGACGGTTTTGGATCTTACTGCACAGCTTTCTGAGAAGTTCTTTTGGTGCCATGTTTTGTGGCTTGCATCAAAAGAGGAGTTTGTCTTCATGAAGATTCCTAACATTGGTAATGTGATGAATAAATTTGAGATCCTTGGGGTTGTAGGTGAAGGTAAGTTGGAATTTTTGCGTTCCTTGAGTTTTTGCCCTTGATTGTTTACTTCTTTTTATTATAGGAGCCTATGGAGTTGTACTTAAATGCAGACACAAGGCAAGTACATTATTTTTAAAAAGAAATATCTGATGACTTTCCTTCTGCTTCTTTTCCCTTGCAGGAAACACATGAAATTGTGGCGATCAAGAAATTCAAGGACAGTGAAGGTAGATATATATATATATATATATATATCTGTTTTTAGTCTCTTCACCATTGTTTACATTCTAGAAAATGAAGAAGTCAAAGAAACGACTTTACGAGAGCTTAAAATGCTTCGGACTCTCAAGCAGGAAAACATTGTGGAGTTGAAGGAAGCATTTCGTCGGAGGGGAAAGTTGTACTTGGTGTTTGAGTATGTTGAAAAAGTAAGTCATTAATTGCCAATGTGCACATTTGCTTTGGGAAATAATGACTCTATTTAATTTTTAGAATATGCTCGAATTGCTGGAAGAAATGCCAAATGGAGTTCCACCTGAGAAAGTAAAAAGCTACATCTATCAGCTAATCAAGGCTATTCACTGGTGCCATAAGAATGATATTGTCCATCGAGGTGAGTATGAGATTTTTAAAATGGAAAATATTTTACTAATTTTTTTTTTATCTTGACACTCCAGATATAAAACCAGAAAATCTCTTAATCAGCCACAATGATGTCCTAAAACTGTGTGACTTTGGTAAGTTAAAAAGAAATTAAGTCCTGGTACTTAAGTTACAACTTTGGACTTTGCTATCTTTCAGGTTTTGCTCGTAATCTGTCAGAAGGCAATAATGCTAATTACACAGAGTACGTTGCCACCAGATGGTATCGGTCCCCAGAACTCTTACTTGGGTGAGTTACCGTCCCAAAATAGAATGACATTTTTGCCAAAATAATCTCTTCCTTTATTTTTCAGCGCTCCCTATGGAAAGTCCGTGGACATGTGGTCGGTGGGCTGTATTCTTGGGGAGCTTAGCGATGGACAGCCTTTATTTCCTGGAGAAAGTGAAATTGACCAACTTTTTACTATTCAGAAGGTGCTAGGACCACTTCCATCTGAGCAGATGAAGCTTTTCTACAGTAATCCTCGCTTCCATGGGCTCCGGGTAAGAGGTTTTGCTGAAACCCAAAATGGAATATGTTAACATTCCCTTTGTGTATGTCTCACAGTTTCCAGCTGTTAACCATCCTCAGTCCTTGGAAAGAAGATACCTTGGAATTTTGAATAGTGTTCTACTTGACCTAATGAAGGTAAGGCCAATTGATATTATCTCTATAAAATGGTTCTTAACGATCCTAAATTTTATTTCCTAAGAATTTACTGAAGTTGGACCCAGCTGACAGATACTTGACAGAACAGTGTTTGAATCACCCTACATTTCAAACCCAGAGACTTCTGGATCGTTCTCCTTCAAGGTCAGCAAAAAGAAAACCTTACCATGTGGAAAGCAGCACATTGTCTAATAGGTAAATATTCCCTTTTAAGGAAATACAGATGCAAACTGATATACTTCTTTTGTTTTTAACATAGAAACCAAGCCGGCAAAAGTACTGCTTTGCAGTCTCACCACAGATCTAACAGCAAGGACATCCAGAACCTGAGTGTAGGCCTGCCCCGGGCTGACGAAGGTCTCCCTGCCAATGAAAGCTTCCTAAATGGAAACCTTGCTGGAGCTAGTCTTAGTCCACTGCACACCAAAACCTACCAAGCAAGCAGCCAGCCTGGGTCTACCAGCAAAGATCTCACCAACAACAACATACCACACCTTCTTAGCCCAAAAGAAGCCAAGTCAAAAACAGAGTTTGATTTTAATATTGACCCAAAGCCTTCAGAAGGCCCAGGGACAAAGTACCTCAAGTCAAACAGCAGATCTCAGCAGAACCGCCACTCATTCATGGAAAGCTCTCAAAGCAAAGCTGGGACACTGCAGCCCAATGAAAAGCAGAGTCGGCATAGCTATATTGACACAATTCCCCAGTCCTCTAGGAGTCCCTCCTACAGGACCAAGGCCAAAAGCCATGGGGCACTGAGTGACTCCAAGTCTGTGAGCAACCTTTCTGAAGCCAGGGCCCAAATTGCGGAGCCCAGTACCAGTAGGTACTTCCCATCTAGCTGCTTAGACTTGAATTCTCCCACCAGCCCAACCCCCACCAGACACAGTGACACGAGAACTTTGCTCAGCCCTTCTGGAAGAAATAACCGAAATGAGGGAACGCTGGACTCACGTCGAACCACAACCAGACATTCTAAGACGATGGAGGAATTGAAGCTGCCGGAGCACATGGACAGTAGCCATTCCCATTCACTGTCTGCACCTCACGAATCTTTTTCTTATGGACTGGGCTACACCAGCCCCTTTTCTTCCCAGCAACGTCCTCATAGGCATTCTATGTATGTGACCCGTGACAAAGTGAGAGCCAAGGGCTTGGATGGAAGCTTGAGCATAGGGCAAGGGATGGCAGCTAGAGCCAACAGCCTGCAACTCTTGTCACCCCAGGTACAGTTGAGCACCTTGACTGAATCTGGTGGCTCTTATAAATCCTTTTAAATTTTACTTCCAGCCTGGAGAACAGCTCCCTCCAGAGATGACTGTGGCAAGATCTTCGGTCAAAGAGACCTCCAGAGAAGGCACCTCTTCCTTCCATACACGCCAGAAGTCTGAGGTATGTCACAATAAAATATGCCTGTAAACATTCTTAACTTTTATAAATTTCTTTCCTGCCTCAGGGTGGAGTGTATCATGACCCACACTCTGATGATGGCACAGCCCCCAAAGAAAATAGACACCTATACAATGATCCTGTGCCAAGGAGAGTTGGTAGCTTTTACAGAGGTAAGCCCACCCCCGGCATTCAACAGGTTCCCGTCCATCAGTGACTTACTTTTTCTTTATTCAGTGCCATCTCCACGTCCAGACAATTCTTTCCATGAAAATAATGTGTCAACTAGAGTTTCTTCTCTACCATCAGAGAGCAGTTCTGGAACCAACCACTCAAAAAGACAACCAGCATTCGATCCATGGTGAGCATTTTGGTTTGTTTTTACTCTTCCTTAATCAATATGATAAAAATGTCTTCTCATTTAGGAAAAGTCCTGAAAATATTAGTCATTCAGAGCAACTCAAGGAAAAAGAGAAGCAAGGATTTTTCAGGTCAATGAAAAAGAAAAAGAAGAAATCTCAAACAGTAAGTAGATGACCAGTTTCTATATATAATAACTTATTGAATGCTTGTCCATATTTTGCTCTAGGTACCCAATTCCGACAGCCCTGATCTTCTGACGTTGCAGAAATCCATTCATTCTGCTAGCACTCCAAGCAGCAGACCAAAGGAGTGGCGCCCCGAGAAGATCTCAGATCTGCAGACCCAAGTGAGTGGATCCTGCACCACTGCTAGACTCTCAATCCTGTGTGCATTCTCATCCTTTCTTTCAGAGCCAGCCATTAAAATCACTGCGCAAGTTGTTACATCTCTCTTCGGCCTCAAATCACCCGGCTTCCTCAGATCCCCGCTTCCAGCCCTTAACAGCTCAACAAACCAAAAATTCCTTCTCAGAAATTCGGATTCACCCCCTGAGCCAGGCCTCTGGCGGGAGCAGCAACATCCGGCAGGAACCCGCACCGAAGGGCAGGCCAGCCCTCCAGCTGCCAGGTCAGATGGATCCTGGTTGGCATGTGTCCTCTGTGACCAGGAGTGCCACAGAGGGCCCTTCCTACTCTGAACAGCTGGGTGCCAAAAGTGGGCCAAATGGGCACCCCTATAACAGAACAAATCGCTCACGAATGCCAAATCTGAATGATTTAAAAGAGACAGCCTTGTAATTTGTGCTGGTAGGGGGGAGGGGTGGACAGACAAGCCAGTGGGGAGGGGTGGGAAAGGGTGGGCTGGGCTTGGGGCATGGGCCGGGCCAAGTGGTGAGCCAATATTTTCAGCTTTATGAAGGTGTGTGCAATATTGCATGTGTTGGGGCCGTTGAGCTCCTCGCGGCCACAAATGCTAGTCAGGGATCTTAGAGCCACAGGAGTTCCTTAGGGATCGCCACTCCCCACAGGTCTTGTGTGAGAATAGATAGAGTGTGCCATTGAGGAAGAAGAAATTCTTGCCAGTTTCTCCCCTTTACATTCCAGCTTTAGTGCAATCTCTGTTGAACTTGGGAATGCCAGGATGTGTCCTGGCACTGCAAGGGATAGGAAAGTCGTGTTGACCGATGCCCTTACTACATATTTTTTTCTGCCTAGAGTAAATGTGGGGTTTATTGTAATCCAAGAGTATCCCTTTGAAGGGTTAGCAGATGAACTGTATGTCTTAAATTGTTTTCTAAACTTCCATATTTGATAGGATTTGTAACATTTATTTATAATTAATATTGTACTGTTAAAATCATATCTTTTATGTTATAATGTAAAGTTATTTTGAGCTGTTTGAAACATTGTGAAGCAGTGGGACAGCTACAGTAGTTTCTATAAAAACTAAACAGTAACATTTATATATTGCATCAGGAGTATTTTATTCTATATATAATATATATATATGGTAAATATCTGTTTTATAAATATATTCATTTAAAGAAAGTATCGTTATGACACTATCTGCCATATTTTTATACATTTGTGATATGAAGTGAGTATTATACTTCTACTAAAGGGAGTTGAATTGTGGCTACACGTGACTGTAACAGTATGAACCTTGCTCAACTTTGAGGCCCCAGCAGTAGCCTCTAGACATGATCCTTGGTAGCAGACGAGATGCAGCATCTCTTTCCAAACCTGCAGGGGAAGAAAGTCAGATAGGCCAGTGAGAATTCCAGCAGGCCTGGTTTCCGTCCTCACACACTTGGCTCCTGTTTGTGTCCAGGGACGTTACTTGCACACAGGGGAGAATAGATTGAGGCGTTACTCGTGGGTCTTTGTAGAGAGAATGTGCTCTTCCACTTAGCATTAGTGTAGAGCGTAGACCAAAGATTTGCCAGTGAACATTCCTTGTTGTGAGATCATAAGAGGTACCTGTCTGCAGATCTTGCAAACCATCTCTATGCTCCTGAATATTGTCCACTGTCCCGGAGACTCTTGGCTGATGGGGTGTGAGATATATGTGTGGCATTTCTATTTCTGAATGCCTTTTTTGCTATTGCTCTCTCCAATACCATATTTAAAAGGCTCCTGGAGCAATTCCAGATAGATAAAAAATTACTCTATCCATTTTTTTCTTCCTGGGGCTGTCCACTTATGACAAGATTTTCATGCACACCTGTTACGCACACAACCCCCATCAGAACAGGACCTATCTTCCCCTCATCTGATCTCTTTCAGCTCCCAAGTTACTCCCAAGTATCATCAAACCCTTTGGCCATCAAGTGTTATCCTCCCATGCCTCTGGGTCATCCTTGAGGGAAGTCACCTCAGCACCATCATCTATCAGTAGTAGTAGATTTTTGGAATTAGTCTCTGAGCAATAATACTTTTAAAGGTCCCTCCCACCCCTCAAAGAGATAACTTCTCAGTATTTATTACTTGTCCTCAAATTCTGAGTGTCAGCCCCTGCATCAAGTCAGCTATGATCAAAATGTGCTGTTACTGTTAACCCTCCCCCGAGATTTTGAGAATCATAGCTCTGATGATTATGAAGATTATAAAGACTAAGGTCCTAGTTTCCCTGAAGCTTAAATTGTGCACATATTGCATTTTTATATAAATACTATAATGTGTATTGATTATATAGATAGGTCATTTTAAGGTGCTTTTTATTTAATTTTAATGAGTGTAATAGGCACTAAAATGAAACTCGACTGGGTACTATTACTGAAAAAATTTGACTCAAACCAATAGTTTTGCATGCTCTTTAGTTCTTTTTCTGTCTTACTTCTTTCACCAGTTCAGTACTGTTTGGGTAGCTCTGAATTCTGGCTTTTCCAGGCAGCTGCTTGATGATACAAATGAGGTGGACCATCAGCAGTTTTGCCTGGACACTAATGACTCTAAAAGGGTGTGTATTTAACTCTTCTTTTTCATACTAGATCTCTACCTTGTATTCCCCCCTTGCAAACCAGAAACTACACTTTTTTTCTCTGGAAAGACTTCTCACTGTGCTATGCGCTTAGGAACTGCACGGTCCCGTTGCCATGCTGTGGCATTCGAGGCTCGTCACCTAGGGGCTGGTTTCCCATGTTGTCATCCTTGCTAACACTGGGATCTCAGATGTTTGCAGAACATTTCTATTCATGACGGTTCTTCAAAGAAGGGCTAGAATATTTGCCTTCTACCTAGAGCAAAGTAAACCTAATTGTTGAAGAGTCAATACGTACTTTTTGTACTTTCCCAGATTTGAGCCAGAAAATACCTACAGATATCTACAAATGTTTTCAACCAGTGTTTTCGAGGTAGCTCTTTAATCCTCTTCTCAGCTTTTGTCTGTTCTGACTTTTCATCCAATAAGCTGTAAGTGAACTACAATCTGCATTTCCAGCATGCAATTCTCTTCCTGCTCACGGAGGGGGATGCAAAAGTTTTCTCTCACACCTAATGGGCCCTCTCTTAGCTTTTAACTGTTGTTTTCCCCTGTTGATGAAAAATTACTGACATCACAAAGATTGCCATCCATGGTAGAAAGGACTTGATTTAAAGTCAGAAAAATTTGCCTTTTCTTTAGGAAGGGGAATTCATGACATCCATGTCCTATTATCGGCCGTAACTTCCTAAAGAAGAAAAAGGGTGAATGAAAGCTTATGTTACTTTTATGAAAGTATCACTGATCTCCTTTGGAAAAGAAACTCTGCTTCACTGTTTTTCTACCTTTATTTCTCTGCCATCCTCGTTTTTCCTCTCTGAAGTTCTAAATACCCTTTAACTGAACCTTGTTGGTCTTGCTCTAAAATTTAGCCTCTTTCTAGAGCCCAAGACCAAAAGGGAGTGCTTCATGCTGAGGGGCTCAAGTGAGCTGACTCTACAACTGTGGTTCTCAACTAGGGGCAGATTTACCCCCAAGGGTACATTTGGCAATGTCTGGGGACATTTGGTTGTCATAGCTGGGGGGGAGGTGATGGTATGCTACTGGCATCAAGTGGTTAGAGGCCACAGATGCTACTAAACACCCTGCCATGCACAGGACAGCCCCCCAAACAAACAGTGGTCCAGCCCCAAGCACTACTAGTGCTGAGGTTGAGAAACCCTGCCCTACACCATCCCAAGCCCACCAGTCTGCAGAGCTTGGCTCTGGCCTTGTTCTGTCCAGGCTACAGTACTGCAGGTGTGATTTCTTCAACATCACATTCTCTTAAGAGTCTTCAACCACTATGCCTGAATCCTTGGAATCCTATTGTTCGTTTCCATTGTCTTGGGCCTGCTAAAAGGTGCATACTTTGGAAGGAGACCAGAGTTACTTTATAGGTGTTGGAGAACTTAAATTCTAGGTTAGCATCCTTAGAAAATCTTTCATAGAGCCATGAGGCTTATATTTAGAAGCAAGCAACAGCCTGGCAGATTGGCATGATTTTTACCAACTGCTCAAAGGCATCCGTGGCTTTCAGCTGTGTCTCCCGAAAGAAAATGTCTTTGTTTTTTATTCAAGTCATTTAATAGCTCTTTACAAATATTAGCATATGGCAGACCAATTAGAAGCAAAAAAGTCCGTATTGGTGGTTGTGATGTGGCTGTTATAGAAGTATTTGTGCTGTATGCTTTGGTTAAATCTGTTTTAAAACATGCTTTAAGATTCACCTTACGCAGTTGTACTTTAATTCTAAGCTCAGAGCTATGCTGTCAGTCTCTAGTCACGCCATGTATTATAAAGTATGTTGTGGTTGTAGAGTTAGCCAGTTTAGCATGTTCCTAATCTGAGAATTAGTGGACTATACTAGGAAATGCTATCCCATTTTCCCTTTCCAGCCCCTCTTAGTTAAGATCATAGTATCCTCACTTCTTAAACTAGTCTTTAGAGTAAATAAGGAAAAAAGCCATTTATTTTCTTCTAGCCATGTATTATTGAGAATGACTCATAGTACAACTTTTTTTCAAAGGCCAGAGGATTACTTTGCAAGTGTGTAGAAAGATCTGTCTATTTCTGTTCACCTGGGACCTGGTGGTGACTGAACTCTTTCAGCAAGGGCAATGGCTCAATGTGATTCGGTGCTGGAGCTCAGCTGGGACTCAGTAAATCTGCACGTTCTCTGCTGGTCAGAACATGTTTCCTGGAGAGCATTGCTTTTCTATCTAGAAGTTCGTTACCTCCTGCATGATAGTGGGATATTGAGATGTGGGTTCTAAGATCCACAGACTCATACTTTTGTGAACTTTGGAATGTGGTAGGGTACACTGAACCAAGTCAGAAAATAGTGAAATATTTCCTTGCCTCCTTCAGTTCATCACTAAGAAAGTGTGTAGGCAGAGAAAACTTACTTATGGTTTGAAGAACCACAATTGTTTTTGAAAGGGGACATAGAAAAGACAGTACAAAGGTTGTAAGTGTCCTGTCGCTAATTCCCAGGGCCAGAATCTCACAAGAAGATCCTCTCAAAGACTTAAAAGCCTGGCTTACAAAAATAACCAGAAACCAAACTTGTAAGCAGTTACAATTTCTTCCTTTTGCTTCTTGACCAGCTGAGATACAGAATATCTTGAGGTCTGGTTCAGCTGATGAAAAATTCTGTCTCAGAAACGATGAGTAAGAAACCATACAAGAAAAAGAAGTCCCTCATCTATCTGCATACACGCAATGTGGGAGAAGTGGGGTGGCTAGGAAACTCTGGGCCTGCTGCCCCCTTCGATTCTTTTTTTTTTTCTTTGTGAATTGAATGTACGATACAAATGGTAGGCCTTCATGTGAGCCAGTTACTACATGAATCTTCATTTCCCACAGTGGTTTGTTCATTCATCAGCGTTAGGCTTGGTCCTGGCTCCACCTTTCTCCTCTCCGGGCACTGACCCCACCTTTCCGTGTATTTACTGTAGGCTATTAAATATGATCATGACCCGCCTTGCATTTTCATTCATCACCTGTTTATGCCCAAATTTAAAGGAAGTTTGTCTCATTTTGCCAGAAAAAAATTGTAATAGTCGGCACGCTGGATTTGTAGGGCCAGCAAAATTGCGGCAGTGAAACTAGTTTCACTTCTAAAGCCCTTCATTTCCCACAAGGTTAAGCTCTCGAAACCCCATTTGATCCTTGGTTCCTATTTCGATCCTCCTTTGGAATCTGAAAATCGGTCTCCATGTTGTATGCAGATTAGAAGTTGCCTTGTTTGTTACTCTTCCAACACAGGGTATCAGGGAGAAAGAGGCCTTATCTGTTCCTCCATCCCCCCTGTTTTGACAGACTGCTAAGAATTCCTCAGGACTTCCTTTGGTTGGGGATTTTACTTTCCCAAAAGTCTGATCTGATTTCTTTCAGGGGTAGACAAGCTTGTCCTAGTGCTCTGCTTCAGGTCTTATCAGAAGAAACCCAGGAATAGAAAAGGTAGATGCCTTGACTTTTGTCCCTGTTGTGGGGACTAAAGTGTTTTTTGCCAGAATTGTCAAAAGCTCCGGTTCAAACTCTGTAGAGTTTCATGGAAAAACAAAACAAAACAAAAAAGATGCTTATCGTCCCGGAGAATGTGTAAGTAAGTTCTCCAGCACGGCTTAGGTTTTCCAAAATGGAAAGCAAAGCTTGCAGACAACCTGTTTTCTCTAGAGACACACAATGATTCTGGCCCTCAGTCTGTTTCCCTCCCCTTGTTTACTCTTTGGTCACCGATCGAGTCAGGCTAGAGGGGTAATACGGTGATTAAAAGAAGTAAATTCTCACTGTAAACTTGGATTGATTAACAGAAACAATTAAACCAAACAAAATCATTGCCCCAAATTTCTATCTCCAAGAATTGCTTTGTGCCATTTTGAATTCAGGTAGTTATTCTGTATATACTTAGCTAACTATTCAGAGCTTCTTCAATCTCTAGTAAGCTTGAAGGTGGTGTCTGGGAAGACACAGGGCAGGGTGACATTTAGACTCTGTTCATTCTTAAAAATAGGGATAAGCCAGAATGATGTGACATCTAGTATGTGGTAGATGAAGAATCAGTGGAAATTCTTAATTGCACAGACTTTATAATCCATTATATAAAGTGTAATTCCATACTTTTTACTGTGGCAAGGGTGTGATGTGATTGTTAATCTTTTTAATTTTTGAATCCAAACTGAATTTAAAGTGTTGAATACTTAAATCCTCACAAGTGAATTATGAACCATTTGTAAAGTGTTTCTATAACTCTTTGTATCATGTGTTGGTACATCTTATCAAGTTTTTTCTGGCATGTAATTCCATTCTAAACTTATGTAAAATTTCTATTGTTGCTGTAAATATTACACAAATATCTATTCCGTGATAACCTTCATTATCAGCATGAAATGGTTAATTTTTACTGAGCACAATGTATTTTTGAATGGATCTTCCCAAATGTCTTTAATAAAATGCAGATTTTGCACTGACTGATGTGACTGCCAGGCCGTCCCAATCTTGAGCACTGTGGTCCTTCGTGTTTGAACTGCGAACAGCTCCATTTTAGTTCCTTCTTGGGAAGAAAGAATGCATTCGAATTCAAATGAGGGATGATGGGCCTTTGAGGTTGTAATCAGTTTGAGACAGAAATTAATGTAAAACTAGGCAAATCCTGTAACTTAATGATGTTGATCTTTGTTTTCCTATTTATAAAGCTTTTTTCCCCTTACGGCATTTTGAAAACTTTGGTTTGTTTTATACTTGAGTGTTGTCACCTTTGCACGTCGCTAGACACTCACGTGGTAGTTTGAGGAGGATGGGAAGAGAGGCCAATCTTGTGCTAAGTGCTATGGAGAAAGCAAAGATGCACAGCTTAATAAGGGTTTTTTGATTCTAGAGGAGAGGTGGGCAAGCTTTTCCTGTAAAGGGCCAGATGGTAAATATTGGGGGCTCTGTGGCCCATCAGTTCCCTGTCAACATTACTCAGCTCTGCCTTTGTATTGCAGAGGCTGCATGGATAATATGTAAATCAGTAAGTGTGGCTGTGGTCCCGTAAAACTTTACTTATAGAAACAGGCCATAGTTTACTAACCCGTTTTAGGCCCTCAGTTTCATCATTTAGGGTAACACCAACCGAGTACATGTTCAATCAGGAGGGAAAGAACTTAGCTTTTGTGATAACTTATAGATGAAATATTCCCCAGTTTTCTTTCTCTTTCTAAACAAAGGGTAGGAGCTGAAAGTCAGTGCTCTCCATTCTTAAAAGTCCTCTGTCAACCACCTCTTCACTCTATCTCCTTAAGTGACATGGAAACTTGTGGCCTGTGCTTTCAACTATAATCTTACCAAGACTGAATGAAAGTATTTGGTGCTTATACTTTTTAATGTTCATAGCACTTACTATGGCCAGGCACAATGCCCAAGTGTTTTGCTTTATTATTATTATTATTATTATTATTATTATTATTATTATTATTATTTTCACAACAACCCAGCGAAACAGGTACTATTATTATCCCCTTTTTGTAAATGAGGAAACAGATTTCCATACTTGACATTAACCTGCCCAAGGTCACCCAGTTTGGAAGTGGCAGGGCCAGGATTTGAAGCCGAATATGTTCATTGTAAAGCCCATATACCCTTAAAAGTCACTGCACGTCCACGTATGGTAATGTGGTCACAATCAGTATTGTTTCTCTTTAGTAATTCAGATTTATTCAAGTAACTCCAAGGTTCAAATTTTCAAAAACAGTTTCCAACACAGGTTATATTAAAAACTTTGCCTGAAGTTTACTCTAGGTGCAGAAATAAAGACAACTTAGTCAAGTGAAGGAAAGGGTAACAGACTTAGAAATGGCTATCTACACTGATGGAATAAGTATACTAATTAGAGCAGGTAACAAGTCCCCACGATGTATAACATATTCTTCTCTAAAAGCTCACAACAATTTATGTGCCACCTTCCATCCCCTTTCCCAGCAGATGGTAATTGATGCAATTTGAGAATAGAACACTTCATTGAAACAAGTCACTGGAGGTCCTCTGGGGATGCAGCTTAAAAGCCCAGGATCAGGCCAGGTGTGGTGGCTCACGCCTGTAATCCCAGCACTGTGGGAGACTGAGACGGGCAGATCACCTGAAGTCAGGAGTTCGAGACCAGCCTGGCCAATATAGAGAAACCCCGTCTGTACTAAAAATACAAAAATTAGGTCTGGGCGGTGGCTCACGCCCGTAATCCTAGCACTTTGGGAGGCCAAGGTGGGTGGATCACGAGGTCAGGAGTTCGAGACCAGCCTGGCCAACATGGTGAAACCCCGTCTCTACTAAAAATACAAAAATTGGGTGTGGTGGTACATGCCTGTAATCCCAGCTGCTTAGGAGGCTGAGGCAGGAGAATCACTTGAACCCAAAAGGCAGAGGTTGCAGTGAGCCGAGATCACGCCACTGCACTCCAGCCTGGCAACAGAGCGAGACTCTGTCTCAAAAAAAAAAAAAAAAAAATACAAAAATTAGCCGGGAATGGTGGTGAATGTCTATAATCCCAGCCACTCGGGAGGCTGAGGCAGGAGAATCACTTGAACCCAAAAGGCAGAGGTTGCAGTGAGCCAAGATCGCACCACTGCACTCCCACCTGGACGACAGAGCGAGACGCCATCTCAAAAATAAATAAATAAATAAATCCCTAGGATATAGAGTCCGCTTGCCTGGGTGGAGTCTTGGCTCCATCTCCTACATCTCATGTGACTTGAAGCAAGGCACTTCACTATGCCTCAGTTTCCTTATCTTTAAATGGAGGTAATCACAGTACCTACCTCAGTGTTGTTGTGAAGATTTAATGAGATAATAACCTGCAGAGCACTTGAGAGTCTCAAGAAATATGAGCTCTTATAACATTATTGCTATTGTAAAACATTGCTATTACTTCTGTCCCAATTTGGCAGTTTCAGGAAATTGAGAAGGAATGTCACTGAATCTTTAATGCCAGTTACACAGAGCTCAGTAGGTGTCCGCACAGCCCTTTAGATGCACGTAGCCTATTTGATCTTCGTATCAGCCCTGTAAGGTTGGGCTTAAGAATGACCCAGCATGGAAGTACTCTTGGGACCACAGGGGAAGCAACAGTCCTTGTAAGCTGTTTGTCAGTGGGCCTTAGCAACCAAGCCCCAAGTGGACAGAAAGATGGGGTTCTGTGAGCATCCATTCCAAGGGTCACTTTAGGGGTGCAATCTTCTGGGCTCTGAGAATGGATTCACAGCAGCATCTCTATCTGGAAATACCTTTGCTTTGTCCAAGTAACCTCCTCCCACACAGAGTACCCGAATCAGCTCAGATTTTTTTTCCTTAATATTGGCAACACTTAATGCTACTTCTTTGTTCGTAACATTTCATTTAATTATTTAAAAATCTGCAAATGTTGTGTATATTTTACCGCAATTTTTAAACAAACTCCAGTGTAGACCGTGCTCTAGCATTTCTAAAAATAAAAGTAAATATGTTAAAATAAGGTAAGAGTGAGTTTTTCCTACACTATGTATAATTTTTAATTGAAAGTTTCCCCCACAAAAGAAATGATACTTGGAAGCATAGTTTGTGTGTTTGACAGCAAGATTCTATTAGGCTTCAGATTTCCCTCAATAAAAGTTTTAGTTTTTATACATTCTGTCATGAATTGAATGAAGTAAATAATATGCTGTTGTAAGCAAATTATCTGCAGATAAATGTCTTATGAATCGTATATCTTACTGTTTATTAAATTCTGAAGTATTGAGCAGTTTCCAATGTGAAATCCCAGCTGGCTTCTTTGCAATGATGGACAAGTTAGTTATAATTCATATGGAAATTCAAGGAACCCAGAATAGCCAAAACAATCCCGAAGAGCAAAGTTGGAGGACTCACATGCCCCAATTTCAAAACTTACTACAAAGCTACAATAATGAAGAAAGTGAGGTAATAGAATTTGGAGTCCAGAAATAAACCCTCTCACATTTATGGTCAATTGTTTTTTGACAAGGGTGCCAAGATCATTCAATGGGGGAAAGAATAGTCTTTTCAGCAAATAGTGGTGGGACAACTGGATATCCACATGCAAAAGAATGACGTTGGACTCCTATTTCACACCATATACAAAAATTAACTCAAAATGGAACAAAGATCTAACTGTAAGAGGTAGAACTATAAAACTCATAGAAGAAAACATAGGGGTAAATCTTCATGACCTTGGATTTGGCAGTGGTTTCTCAGATATGACACCAAAGGCACAAGCAAAGAGAAAAATAAATTGGACTTCATCAAATATTTAAAATTTTGTGCTTAAGAGGACTCTATCGAGAGGGTTAAAAAGATCCACAGAATGGGAGAAAATATTTGCAAATCATATCCAATAAGGGAATTAGAATATACAAAGAATTCTTAAACTCAGTAAGTTGTAAGCCGATTTAAAATGGGCAGAGGATCTGAAAAACCTTTATCCAAAGATGTACAAATGGCCAGTAAACACATGAAAAGATGCTCAACATCATTAGTCACTAGGGAAATGCAAATCAAAACCACAGTTGAGATGCAACTTCACACATTATGGGTATAGTCAAAGATGGACAGTAACAAGTGTTGCTGAGGATGTGGAGAAAGTGGAAGCCTCCTACATTGCTGGTGGAAATGTAAAATGATGCAGCCACTTGGGATAATAGTTCCTCCAAAGATTAAACAAGAGTGACTGTGTGTCCCAGCAGTTTTACTCCTAAGTATATACCCAAGATAAATGAAAACACACATCCGCACAAAAACTTATACACAAATGTTCATAGCAGCATTATTCATAATAGCTAAAGAGTGGAAACCCAAATATCCATCAATGGATGAATGGATAAATAACAATGTGCTCTTGACATGATACTGAACAATGATGTTCAGCAATAAAAAGGAGTGACAAGTGACATAGTGATACACATGTTATAACGTGGATGAACTTTAAAACACTATGCTAAGTGAAAGAAGCCAGTCACGAAATACCACATACTATATGATTTCATTTATGTAGAACGTCCAGAAGGCCAATCTACAGAGACAGTCGATTCGTGGTTGCAGAGGGCTTGGGGTGGCCGATGGGTTGGGGAGTGTTGGCTGATGGGTGCAGGATTTCTCTTTGGGGTGATAAACTTTCTAAAATTGATCTAGTGATAATGGTTGCACAACTCTGAATATACCAAAAGTCATCAAATTGTACACTTTAAATGGATACAAATTGTATGTGAACTTAATCTCAATAAAGCCGTGACAAAAGTTTCCAACATGAACTCTTATTTGGAAAGCCTTTCTCCCTGCCTCA